AGTACTGGAAAAGATACATTTGTAAAATAATTAGGTGCATAAAGTCCAATTTGAGATTTTATGTAGTCTTTTTTGTTTTCCATTTTAGGTCAAATGAATCACCATAGGCCCTTTTCAACCATGGATATAACATGTGTATTTATCGTATTTCACAAACATTACTGAAAATCTAGGACATGACATAATTGGTAATTATAATGAGGGAATTTTAAAAATTACAAACAACATATGCCAGGCAAACAAATCACTTACAACCCAACAGGACTTTATTGGTGGCTATACAGGGTTATACTGTGATTATTACTATTTGTTCTTTATTTGTAAAAAACTATTCTCCAAAAAAAATAAAATGTTAACTGCTAATATTGATGCACTAAGTGAAGAGAAATTGATTAGGCTTAATAAAGTAGTAGCTGCTGATCAGCAAAATTTGGGATAAGTGATAAGGTAATCACTTATTTGAGATCAGTGAAAAAGAATAGGAAGTTAAGATTATTCCAGGCTCTTTCTAAATCTAATTTTGTGTGTGGTCCTAAAGTAAAAAAAAAAAAATAAATGAATAAAAATCTCATGGAATGTAGAGAAGACAAAAAGGGGCTGATTAAAGAGCGTATGAAGGACTTGTGATTTGAGCAGTAGTTTCAAGACTAAACTCATGGCTAGGGAAAGTGTAACTGGGAAAGATTTCTGTTAAAAGGTTTCAGGAAGACTACTACAAGAAAAATTAAATAATGAATGAAAACAGGGGTTGGCAAACTTTTTCTATAAAGAGTAAAATTGTGCACTTTGGGAGGCTGAGGTGGGCAGATCACGAGGTCGGGAGATCGAGACCATCCTGGCTAACACGGTGAAACCCCGTTTCTACTAGAAATACAAAAAATGAGCCGGGCGTGGTGGTGGGTGCCTGTAGTCCCAGCTACTCGGGAGGCTGAGGCAGAAGAATGGCGTGAACCCGGGAGGCAGAGCTTGCACTAAGCCACTGCACTCCAGCCTGGGTGACAGAGCGAGACTCCATCTCAGAAAAAAAAAAAAAAAGTAAAATTGTAAAAAATTTTAGATTTTTCAAGCCATATAGTCTCTATTACAACTACTCAACTATGTTGTAATAGCTAGACAATATCCATACACAAGATATAAATGAGTGGACATGGCTGTGTTTCAATAAAACTTTACTTACACAGACAGGTGGTGGGACGGATTTGGGCTGTGGGTCACAGTTTGCTGACCCCTGATCTAGAAAATGCCTTGCAGCTGTCAAATAGCAAAGCCAACAGTAGCAACTGTTGTTATTAACAAAGAAAAAGCTACAATATATTCCTGATAAAGCAAGTAGATCAGTGTTGTTAGAAAATGGGCTTTCTGTAGGTGATAGTTAGAAGGATGACTGTAAATAATGGTAAAAAAATGCTAAGACTTCAATGCCAAGAAATATCAAGCAGGGAATGGAAAACAGAAAGCAGTTTTCCTGGAAGTACCTTACAGGAATTCTATGAAACCAGAGAAATTAGAAAATGGAAAACAGACAAGGAGTGTTTACAATAAATGAGGCATAAGGCAATGGGGGGCCTATGTTTAGAGTATTAATGGTAGAAGTGCCAAAGAAAATAAAACAGATTCAAGGTCATTTTTGGAAGAAAAAAATCCATGAGAGATGATACTTGATTGGATATATTCTGAGCTTCATTGGATGTTGCTATGGGAAATAAGTAAAAGAGACAGCAAGAGGCCTATCTTAATGCTTTTCAATACAAACCTAAACATTTTTACCAAAACAACTCAAGCTCTGAGAAATAAAATCGCCTACACTTTAAGCTATTAGACAGGGAAACATGTAAATAAAGTTCCCCCATCGCTGGTTTGCCATAGAGCATTTGAATAAATAAAGGAAGGAGTTTGGGGGTACTTTCTAGGTTCTCTGATGGTCTGCTTATTAGTCTTTCCCTTAGATCATCTTAAAGGCAAAGGTGTAACTTTGCATCTTTGCATCTTTGCATCTCTTATTACACATATATGATCACTGAGATCTGAACAGAGTAAAATCTTTTGATTAGTTGTCACAGTTTGGGGGTGGCTTTGTGTATAACAAGAATCTTAGAAATAACGGTGGCTTAAACAGGAGAGAACTTTGTCAGGGAAAAGTCCAATATATCCAAATTTCAGAGCGGATGTATTGGCTGCCTAATTGTCTAGGCCTCAGGATTCTGCCCTCTATAGGGTATGGTCTTCATCCTTATTTTCCCAAGATGAAACTCTGTCCATCATATCTACGCTATTACAAGCTCGAAGGTGTAGACTGAAAGGAACAAAGGACATGATCCTTCCCACCTTTAAGAACAAGTCCCAGAGGTTACTTATATCACTTTTACTTACATTCATAGGCCAGAACTTGTTCACATAACTACACCAAGCTGTAGTGATGGCTTGGGTATGTAGTTTTTGTTAGTAAAACCCATGTGCCTGATAAAAATACTACTAATTTAAGGATTTCAAATTGATTTCCCTAAGAGAAAAGCCTAAGATAGGGATTCCTGTGCAAGTGAGCTATGAAGAGAGTGCTCTCAGAAAAAAACCTGCAGGGAAGAAGTCAGGCAGAGATGTGTTTTCAAGTCTAGCTTCAGCCTGATCCCACAGGGAGCTGTGGTGCATAAATTGCATCACAGAGTTTAATCTCACATTGAAGCAAGCCTGGACATCGCAAGTATCTCTATCTGAGTGGTTCTTGTCATACCAAGGTGATTATCAAGAAAAGGGTACAGCTATGGGCCTTGACCAGCTAGTACCCACAGCAGCTAGAGAATGAGTACAACAGCTGGTGAAGAAATTCTGGGTGGGATGTCAAAAGCATCTGCTACACTGAAGAAGGAGGACAGATTTTGAGGGAAAATTAGTAGCCATTTTTGTAAGAGCCAAAAGTATCCCTTCACACATACTGAGATGACTCAATATCCTATTTCTGTTTTGTACATGGTTAGTACTCTATCAGTATTTGTAGAATGAGTAATGCATATTCTTGGACAACCTTCTTTTTTTTTTTTTAATTTCCACAGCCATCCTTTACCATTTTTGAAAGTATTAAGAAATGTTAATACTTTCAGTACCACCATACCTACCCCCAGTACATACACAAGCATCCTGCCCTCAATAGCTATTTCCTCTACTCAGATTCTAAGTCACACTCACAACCAATTGTAGAATTACCTCACTGGCATTCTGAAGAATTAGCTGGCAAATTTCCTGCATTTTCAAATATTTTAAGTTCCGGTTTCCAGAAAAATTCTCCTTGCCCTGGAAATAATAGCCAGACAACTATGATTAGAATATATATAACCTGCTTATATTCACCTTCTTTAAATCTTTGGTGAAGAATAGGTATGGCTTTTCTCATCGGTTTGCTCTGGCCTAGATTTATGTTGGTTTTACAGTGACATTTCTGACTTTCAGGCAAGTATCCATTGAGTAACTGTTTTATTATACAAAATCTGAGGTTATAAAATAAAGACTTAAATGAGCATTTCACTGATTTCATTATATCTCACAATTATAGATCTGGATCTATCAATTTTTTCTCATGAAGGTCCCAAAAGACTGTTCTATAAGAGCCGTGATTATGGAGTGAATGAGTCAAATTTGAAGTCTGGTCCAATGGTTTCAGGAAAATGTTTTATATTGTTCTAAAGCCAAAAAATAAAGAAAGAATAAAGCATCATTTCAAAGCACTATCACACCAGGTTGGATTAGTTAGGCTTCATATTACAGAAAAGCAGCTTAAGTAAGATAGTTTAGTTTCTCACGTAAAGTAGTTATAAGGTAGGCATTCCTGGACTTTTATGATAATTTCAACGTTTTGCATGACTTAGGCTCTAAAGCTTTATGCTTTGCCATTCTCAGCATGTGGCTTCCATTCCCAATGTCACTACGTGCTCCTAATACAACTGAAGAACTGAATTTTTAATGTTATTTAATTTTAAATAGCCACATGTGGATCTTAGTCTTTGTTTTCAAATAGTCATTACAAGCTGTTTGTGGCTACTGTTTTAGAATAGAAACTCTTCTGGATAGCTCTTATTTAGCCTGGAATCATGTAATGTAAACATGGAAAAGATTTTAGATTTCACTGTAGGGGTTGCTTAGTTTTACAGATAAACAATGGAGGAAGTCCAAAGAAGTATTGGCTTTCTAGAAATTCAAAACTAATGTTTAGAAATACTGAAAATCGAGCTGGATCTTTTGATTTCTTAATCAGTGCACTCATAAAAAATAATTTATTAAAAATATTTTGTAATTGAATTTGTTGATTATTCAGGTAGATCTTCCTTTATTTACTTAAAAAAGTAAGATTTTAATACAATTATTTTTTTCAATCCATTCATTTCCAATGGCTAATTTATTTGAAGAATGATTGCAGCAATCTGACAACAAAGTTTTACCCCATCTACTCTAGATATTGAGGCTTAGGCTGTGTTTCTATTCTTGACTCTATAAGCCAATCCATTAAATGATAAGCTAACAATTAATTTACATTAAAACAAGACTACTATTTCTGTTACTGTAGAAGTTTTAGAATTAGTTGCATGTAAGTTAATGTGATTAAATTGGCTAGGAATATTTGATACTGTATCTATTTAATTTATTCTTTTAGATTATTAAGTATCTATTCTATGCAAGCCATTAGGCCAGCTGTTGGGAGCACAGCAGTGAATTAAACCACAGTAGAATTAAGCTAGAATAGAACATGTCTCTTCTGGAAGTTTATTCTAGAAAAGAGCCTTTGAAACAGTAATTACTTGGATCCTAACTTTTATGAAGAGAAAGAACAAGGTGCCTTAAGATCAGGCAACAGGCTGGCTTAGCCCACTTGGTAAATAGTCTCTCCCTCAAAGGCTCAACCTCTTCAAACTGAAATCTGACTACTTCTGAGGTTGCACAAAAGTTCCACAGACTGTTCCGAAAAAAATAATTTGAAGGAAATTCATCTCCAGAACCTCAACTTTCACATGTACTCTTGTCTAAAATTGCCTGAAATCTCAGAATAGCATTTCCTCCACCTTACAAAAGAAAGGCACACCTTTCTTCCTTCCCAAATTGTAGCATGATGCATTGCCCCAGAACTTAGGGTGCCAAACAAAGGGATAGTCTAAAATATTACTTTGAAAACTCAAGGCCCCTTAAACTCAGAGATCTTCTCCTGCCTGTGTTTCAGGAATTTTTGATAACTTCAGTGCTTAATCAAAGTTGGTATATTCCTAATTCAGAACAGCCAAAGCCTTATATAGTAGTGATACTGAATTGTGTCAGTGTAATTGGAATGTTTTATAGGACTATCATTTTTTCAAGATGCATTTGATAAAACTCAGGAACACACTTTACTTGTGATGGTTAATACTGAGTGTCAACTTGATTGGATTGAAGGATGCAAAGTATTGATCCTGGGTGTATCTGTGAGGGTGTTGCCAAAGGAGATTAACATTTGAGTCAGTGAGCTAGGAAAGGCAGACCCACCCTTAATCTGGGTGGGCACCATCTATTCAGCTGCCAGCACAGCTAGAATATAAAGCAGGCAGAAAAAAAAAAACACGTGAAAGGACTAGACTGGCCTAGCCTCCCAGCCTACATCTTTCTCCCATGCTGGACCCTTCCTGCCCTCAAATATTGGACTCCAAGCTCTTCAGTTTTGGGACTCGGGCTGGCTCTCCTTGCTCCTCAGCTTGCAGACAGCCTATTAAGGGACCTTGTGATCATGTGAATTAATACTTAATAAATTCCCATATATATGTCCTATTAGTTCTGTCCCTCTAGAGAACCCTGACCAATACATTTGTTTTCTTTCATATTTGATGTGCATTGTCCAAAAATAACACATGGAAAGCCTATTTCATTAAATCATGTACTATGTATTCCACTTAGTTAATTCTCATCATATTCCATTTATACAATATATAGTATTTTCTCTCTCCTATTAACAAATAACTAAAATTATTTAAACATACAAAAATAGATGTCACCTTTAAATAATAGGTTTTTATAAGTCATTTAAGGTAAATGTGACACAAAAAAGCTTGGAAACCCCTTTTCAGGGTTTCTCAAATTATAATCGTATGTCTAATTAGATTAAAAAAGGTCACCAAGGTGCTAGTGAATAAAACAAACAAACAGATTCCTAGATCCTACCACTTACTGTTGAATCAGAATTTCTGGGGAAACAAGGATCAGAAATCTGATGGATCAGCATGCATACAGATGATTCTTATCCACATTAAGTTTGTGAATTTATATTCAAGTGATAACGGTTACTATGGTTTGGATGTTTGTTTCCCCAAACCTCATGTTGAAATTTGATCCCAGAGTTGGAGGTCAGGTGTTACTAATGGGAGTTTGAGTAATGCGGGTGTGTCCTTCATGAAAAGATTAATAGCCTACTTCAGCAGTGAATGAGTTCTTGCTTAGTTTCCAGGAGAGCTGGTGCTTTAAAAGAGCCTGGCACATCCACCTTTTTTCTCTTATTTCTGCTCTCATCATGTGATCTCTGCTCTCTTTTGCCTTCCACTATAAGTGGAAGCAGCCTGAGTTCCTCAACAAAAGCAGATACTGGTGCCATGCTTTTCGTACAGCCTTCAAAACTGTAAACTAAATAAGCATCGCTTCTTTACAAACTAGCTAACCTCAAGTAGTTCTTTATAGCGACACAAAAAATGGACTAAGACAATGATCCTTTTAAGAGAGTTCTATCCCATACTAATTCAAAGTCAACATGGTGTTTCATATAATCTTGTTGTAATAGTCTCTTGGTGGTGGACATCCGGCACCTAACACAGTGCCCAGCACATGTTGGAGTGTCAAGAATTAATGATTGAAAGTGAATGGAAAAAAGGTATATATCTCCTCCCAAAACATCAGGAGATTGAATATAAAGGACACATCTTCCTTCTATAATGTGACAGATGCACTCTATAGTTACTGTTTGAGAGTTTTTTTAGTGCAAACTATTTACCTCTTAGGCTAAATTTAATTTACAAATGGAATCATTAGTAGTGAAGATATAGCAGGGTGCCTTCCAGATTCCTCTGCTGTGATCTTCAAATGAATAAGCACTGCAGATTAGTCAACCTTCTGAAAAGTTCTTAATTAAGGAAACCAATACTGTGCAGAATAACAGCCTGTGTGTTAACCTTGTTGACACAGTGTAGAAATCTCATGTAGATAGCTAGTACAAAAGAATAAAAATGTTGTTCTAGTTTCTAAAGTGGCGTTTCCAAGGAATTATACTTCTAATGAAAATTGCTGCTGTGGATGTCTGTTCAAAGGCTTTGGCTTACAAAGTAAAGATTTGAAAATATCAAACTTGCTTAATCTCTGAATGTTGTTTTCATTCATTAGGTGAATATGACAGCTCTCTCTTTACCCTAATCGCCCCCCCTGGAGGAAATAACATTTTTGTTTGTCTAAACAGTACTTAATGACTACTCTAAAATTAGAGTTTAAGATCTTTAACTCTAGAGTGCAAAGCTCTACGTCCTTGACTCTGACGTTTATCATGAATATTAATTTCTGATCTTAAAGTCAAGCCATGAAATTTTTATATATTATCATACATTTCCCTTGACAGTTTTTGTAATTGCCGTAATTTCCTCATCAGCAAGAGTTGTTTGTGGCTCTCCTGGTCTGAGGAGGCTATAAATTTGGCAGCTTTGAATTCCCTCTTTTGTTTGAATGTGGAACCATCGACTTGTTTACTCTGAACATTAACTAGATCTCAGATCTTAAAAGAACTATAGTTTTTATTGGTGCCTTTACATGACAAAAGACTCAATATATTTGTTGCCATTACATGTTTTCATTGTTACCTTTGGATTGACTTTCTTGTTAGGGGAGATTTATGTCCATCTTCAGATACTTTTCCTGCTACTCACATAAAAATGTTATTTTCTGCCACATAGCTACCATTTTCTTTAAAATTGATTTATTAGTAGTGTTTGATTATCGAATACCAGACTGTATATATTCACATTGTGTATAAGTATCCAACATGAAAATTATTTAGACAATATTCATGGACATGTATACATAAACACACATACTTTTTAATATATGTAATTCAACTGAAATGTTATCTTCCGTTTGTACTTTCAACAAAGATTTATCGAACATCTACTACACATCAGGCCTGGATTTTTTTCTGCACACAGGAATAAAAATAGACAAGACACAAATTGGCCTGAAGATGCCACAGTCAACCAGGCAAACAGACAGACTCATAAAAAATTATCTGTATCACTGTACGGCAAATGCTGTTAAAAATATGGTGACAAAGAGCTGTTGCAACCAGAGAGACTCAGGGATGGATACACAGAAGACAGGTCTCTGAGGCTACACGAGATAGATCTTTCTTCCCAGAGAAATTGAAAGGGCATGTTATTTTACACAGTAGGAGTGGCCAGACATGGTGATTTAGTAAAAGAGCTTCAGAAGGGAAAAGCAACAGATACACGTGGCTGGAGTGAAAAGTGCAAAGTGGTGCGTGGGAAAGAAACAGAAGCTAGAAAGTTAACTTTTGGATAGATTTGGGAAGTACCCAAGAATAGAATCTCAGGTTCAGGTGTTTGACTTTTTTTTTCTTAGGACCTGAAGACAGTGATCCAGGATGGCCTAAATGTCGCAGAGAAAATTATTCTATATATTCAGTCATTCAGACAATTATCTAATGAATTCTTTATGAGAGTTGTTTTTGGCCAGGTGATGAACAAGAGTCAAAGTCTCTGTTCTTAGGAATCTTATAGTCTTTCAAGAGAGAAAGTTAAGTCACTCAACGTTTAATGTCTGATATGACAGAGGTTACAACAGAGAAAAGAACAGAGTGTAATGGGCACATAGATGTGATGTGTAATTCAGAATAAAAATCAGGTAAGGCTTCTTGGAGATTTAAATATTGAGTTCTGATACAGAAGTAAAACTTACCTGGATGAAATAAGGAGATGAAAAAGGAGATTTGGAGGAGATCCTAGGTGGTAAGATAGTATATGGCTACAGTCATTATATATTCTTCTAATTGTCCACGACTATAGTAAAGTTCCCATGACTTGGGTCATTTTTAGAGAAGTTGGAAAGGATCAGTTCATGGTCTTGGGGTACAAAACGGGAGAGCTGAAACTTTACACAAAAAGGTTCAGGGAGACAATGAAAAACTTTAATCAGATGGATGACAAAAATTGGATTTGAGTTTTGGGGCGGTCATTTAGCAGCAGTGTGTGGGGATGTTGAATGGAGGGCTTGGAGAGTAGCATCTAACTACAGGGTTGTCTTAGATTGGACTCCTCTAGAAACAAACCGCAAGGAAACATCACTAGAGGAATGGGGAAGTAAGATGTAGCAGAGAAGGGAAGCCAGTAAAGTATGCATTATAAAGCTGTTTTATCCCTTTTGGCAACTGGAAATTAGGTTTACTGGAAAACTCTGTGAGACAATGTAGACATACTCTCAGAGTTATACCCGAAGGGAGAGGAAACTGGGTTGTTTTTCTACCAGCTCCCTACCTGTTCCTGATTGAGGGTTTCTTCTACTAGGAATCTTAGTTCTCTAGCATTTCTGGCTTGCCCTTCATGAAGACCAAGGTTGGTCTCAGGGCCAGACAAAAGCCATCAGACTGAGGGTGTCACGTATTTGTAAGAAGCAGCCTTCATACGGTAGACGTTTGGGTGGGGCACTGACATAATCAGCTAAAGAACTAACAAGATGGGAGGTGTTGAGGGTCTGGACTTAGGCCATGATAGTGGTAATCCGGGGAAGTTTGGGAGTGCTACTAGGCCATTGTTTTAATAAGATTTGGCCATGCATTAAATGTTAGGGGTAAATTATGAATGATGACTTTCCAGAGAGTAGACAGATGTTGATGATGTAAAATGTGTGTGTTTAACAACGTAAAGGTTTTAGTATAAATATGAAACCTATATTAAAGTCTCTTTATAATTGTATCTATTTTAGAAAAGTATTATAATACAGCAGTATAAAAACTCTCTAACCAGAAGACCTAGAGTACTTCCTAGATCCAGATTTCTAACAGCATGAATCTTGGATGATACTCTTAATCTCTCAGAGCGTCTCATGAAAAAAATGGAAGTAAACATGAAAGAAGCTTTGCATATGTTACGTAAACCAAAGTGTCAGTAAGCCTTGTACAAAATTTTAACTTTTAAATAGAAATTACATAAAGTATTTGGGCCCTAGGACCTACCAAGTCGATTATTATTAATGAATGAGTAAATCTAGTCAATCAAAGACCTTTCATTTTTCCCACACCTATATTTGAACAGATGCCAGTTAGTGAGCATCTTTGTTTGTTAATATCTGTACTTCATACTTAATGGACTAATTTTTTCTCTATCAAAAAAGCTGCCTTTGTTAAAACATTTCAATCAACTAAATTACTTAACTCTAATGCCTATTTTGAGGGAAAAATATACTTAGAGGGAGAATTAAATGTGTAATTTTATTTCTGCCTCATTAAACCTCCTCTGTGTCTAGGCCAACAAGAGTTTCCTCCTCCTCCACCGGCACACACTTATTGGACGCTTCATTGTGAGAAAATCCTCAGGTCGCTGGAACTTGGTAGTGAGTTACATACCTGCCCGTCCCCTCCAGTACAGGTCACTGTATTTATTCTGCTTTGTTACAGAAACTCCACTTACTGTATGAAAGTATCCATCTCACTGACAGTGGGTGAAAATGACACTGGACTCTGCTATAATTCCAAGATGAAGTATTTTGAAAAAGCTGAACTTAGCAAAAGCAAGGAAATTTCATGCCGTGACATAGAGGATTTTCTACTGCCAACCAGAGAACCTGAAATCCTTTGGTACAAGGTATGGACTGCGGGTGGTTCTATTTCCTATTATGTACTACCAAAATTGTATGTTCTTCATATAGGAATGCAGGACAAAAACATGGAGGCCAAGTATTGTATTCAAAAGAGATACTCTGCTTATAAGAGAAGTCAGAGAAGATGACATTGGAAATTATACCTGTGAATTAAAATATGGAGGCTTTGTTGTGAGAAGAACTACTGAATTAACTGTTACAGGTAATCACAGTCTTCAATATTTCACTTGCAAGGTCTCTGTATTATTATTGTTGTTGTTTTTCAGCCCCTCTGACTGATAAGCCACCCAAGCTTTTGTATCCTATGGAAAGTAAACTGACAATTCAGGAGACCCAGCTGGGTGAGTAATTCCTTAATTCTAGTTAATATGCTTTATAACACTTTTCCATCACTTCTCTCTGCAGGTGACTCTGCTAATCTAACCTGCAGAGCTTTCTTTGGGTACAGCGGAGATGTCAGTCCTTTAATTTACTGGATGAAAGGAGAAAAATTTATTGAAGATCTGGATGAAAATCGAGTTTGGGAAAGTGACATTAGGTAATTTTTTTTCCTTTTAACCTGTATAGTCAGTGGATTTTTGTTTTGTTGCTTTACATTTTAGAATTCTTAAGGAGCATCTTGGGGAACAGGAAGTTTCCATCTCATTAATTGTGGACTCTGTGGAAGAAGGTGACTTGGGAAATTACTCCTGTTATGTTGAAAATGGAAATGGACGTCGACACGCCAGCGTTCTCCTTCATAAACGAGGTGAGTGTAACCTTCTAAGCTTCGGTGGTCAATATAATTCCCCATTGTGGTTTTTTCTTTCTAGAGCTAATGTACACAGTGGAACTTGCTGGAGGCCTTGGTGCTATACTCTTGCTGCTTGTATGTTTGGTGACCATCTACAAGTGTTACAAGATAGAAATCATGCTCTTCTACAGGAATCATTTTGGAGCTGAAGAGCTCGATGGAGGTAGGATGTTACCTCTTTTATTGTTCTTTCTGGACTTCGACTTTTCTTTGGAATTTTTTGACAGACAATAAAGATTATGATGCATACTTATCATACACCAAAGTGGATCCTGACCAGTGGAATCAAGAGACTGGGGAAGAAGAACGTTTTGCCCTTGAAATCCTACCTGATATGCTTGAAAAGCATTATGGATATAAGTTGTTTATACCAGATAGAGATTTAATCCCAACTGGAAGTAAGTTAATGTTTTCATTTGAGAGTGTGCATCTCATTTTGATGCACTCTTTTATCTTTTGTAGCATACATTGAAGATGTGGCAAGATGTGTAGATCAAAGCAAGCGGCTGATTATTGTCATGACCCCAAATTACGTAGTTAGAAGGGGCTGGAGCATCTTTGAGCTGGAAACCAGACTTCGAAATATGCTTGTGACTGGAGAAATTAAAGTGATTCTAATTGAATGCAGTGAACTGAGAGGAATTATGAACTACCAGGAGGTGGAGGCCCTGAAGCACACCATCAAGCTCCTGACGGTCATTAAATGGCATGGACCAAAATGCAACAAGTTGAACTCCAAGTTCTGGAAACGTTTACAGTATGAAATGCCTTTTAAGAGGATAGAACCCATTACACATGAGCAGGCTTTAGATGTCAGTGAGCAAGGGCCTTTTGGGGAGCTGCAGACTGTCTCGGCCATTTCCATGGCCGCGGCCACCTCCACAGCTCTAGCCACTGCCCATCCAGATCTCCGTTCTACCTTTCACAACACGTACCATTCACAAATGCGTCAGAAACACTACTACCGAAGCTATGAGTACGACGTACCTCCTACCGGCACCCTGCCTCTTACCTCCATAGGCAATCAGCATACCTACTGTAACATCCCTATGACACTCATCAACGGGCAGCGGCCACAGACAAAATCGAGCAGGGAGCAGAATCCAGATGAGGCCCACACAAACAGTGCCATCCTGCCGCTGTTGCCAAGGGAGACCAGTATATCCAGTGTGATATGGTGACAGAAAAGCAAGGGACATCCCGTCCCTGGGAGGTTGAGTGGAATCTGCAGTCCAGTGCCTGGAACTAAATCCTCGACTGCTGCTGTTAAAAAACATGCATTAGAATCTCTAGAACACGAGGAAAAACAGGGTCTTGTACATATGTTTTTTGGAATTTCTTTGTAGCATCAGTGTCCTCCTGTTTTACCATGTCTTTTACCATTACATTTTTTGACTTTGTTTTATATGTCGTTGGAATTTGTAAATTTACATTTTTTTTAAAGAAGAGACTGATGTGTAGATAGAAAACCCTTTTTTTGCTTCATTAGTTTAGTTTTAGAATGGGTTTTTATTTTATTTCCTTTTTTAAAATTTTACTTTGCTTTTAACATTTCCTTGGGGTGCTTGGACAAATCTATCCGATGGGACAAGGAGCACCGGATTCTTTCTCGGGTTCTGCCTAGCATCAACTGGGCCACGTCGGCCTTCAGAGAACAGTGCAACAAATGCCAGCATTGCCATTCGGGGGAAAAAAAAAAAAAAAAAAAAAAGATGAGAAGAACACTTGTTCATAGGAGGGCCCCACCAGTCAGAGCCCTGAATCTCTTCCTTGTCCCACCTCATTCCCCACCTCTACCTTTCTAATGGCGGCATGATGTGTAAACTCTGTGCAGGGGTGGGGGCGGGTCTAACTGTCTTAACATTCAAGTCACTGCTCTTCAGAATACACTCTAGACCCAAAGGTGTGCTAATCACTTCACAGTGACCACTACAGAGTACTAAGAAGAGAAGATCAAGGGCATGAAATTGGGGAAGAGTGTTATTTCCGTTTTTTAAATGAGTTGATGTACCCTTATATATATATACATATATATATAAATATAAATATATATAAAAACAACAAAACAAAACAAAAAAAGAAAAAAAAACAAAAAACAAAAACAAAAAAAA